AGGAGGAAGAGACTATGTGCAAAAAGTATTGGAAGCAGGAATGAATAAGACAACTCAGGAAAAAACAGCAAGTGCAGCTCAGTCTGGCCAGACACGTGGTGCCTTGAGGAGGGAGGCTGAGCGATGAGGCCGGACAGGGAGGAAGGATCCCGACTGCAAAGGGCCTTGAATGTCTTGCTAAAGACCTTGGACTTTCTTTGGGCACTAGGTATACATGGGAGGATTTTGTGCAGATGAGTGACTTTGTGTTTTAGGAGGATCTGTCTCCCAGCAGATTGGAAGGTGACTGGAAAGGGTGAGAATGGAGACAGGAAATGCCATGGAGACTGCAAAGTCTGCGCAAGAGATAGGGAGAACCTGGCTGTGAGGATAAGGCAGAATTAAAGATTTGGGAGATGTTTCTAAGGTAACCACTTCCAGACCTGGTGACTGGATGACAAGAGAGAGATCTGAGAGGCTGACAGGAAAGTGCCCCAAGGCCAGATGGGGAATTCTCACAATTCTGGACTACTGCCACCCTCCCTTTCTCAAGAAGAAGAGCAGTGCTAGCAGGTTCCCCTTCCCAGCTCCTCCCTCCCCTCTGCGCCCTGGCAGTCAGGGCCCTATAAACCCCATTTCCAGTCTGGATCCTGGGAGAACAAGTTTACCCTGCCCATAATCTGCAGAAGATCCCACTCGGCATTGGAGCTTTCTTTCCATAGTGAGTGAAGCCAAGGCTACAGTTCTTTGCACTCCACCTCTGTGGGGTCCTCTGAGAGCTGGAGCTGAAGTTCCCCCCAGACCAGGAACTACCACACATCCAAGTGGAGCCCTATCTGCCTTCAGTCTGGGAATGCCTCGAAAGTCCCTGTAACCTTAGGGTTCCCTGATGTGGAAGCCTTTCATCCAGATCCCCGCCCGATTTCCTCCCCTCATAACAGGACATCATCCTGCCCCAAACAGGCCCTAGGTAAAGCTACACTTCTTACCCGGTAGGGCTGAATGGCCTCGTCCAGGAACCCCACGGTGTGCGCCTGGTGCGTGGGACCCTCCCTGCAGAACACACAGAGGAACTCGGCATCGTTCTCGCAGAAGAAGTAGATCTTCTCGCCGTGCTCCTCGCAGTAAGTTTCTCCCAGCGGGCCCAGGGGCACAGGTTCTTTACTCCTGGCTCCTTCTGGTCCCTAGGGTGGAGAACAGAGCACACCATGAGGTCACAGGGGGATGGGTTTCCTGGAATCTGTAGACCACAGTGGCTGGGGAGAACTGGGGAGCAGAAGCTTCCTGTCAGATTGAGCAGGTGGGAGCCATAAACTTCTGGCTCTGAGGCGTGCCCACAGCATCAAAGTCCAGGCTGGAGTGAGAGGTGTGGACTTCGGGAGATTCTGCCGGAAGTGTGTGGGCGGGACGCTGTTTCGACACTGCAGGTAGGGTGTAAGGATTGCTCATCGGGTCCCCTCTTCTGCTCTCCTTTCCTCCCTCACCACATCTGCCCATGGTGGCCCCTCCTACGGTCCCAAATCCCCCACCACCTGGCACAACAGTCCCCTTTGGGGTTCGGGTAACACTGGACTATTTTATTTATTTATTTATTTATTTATTTATTTATTTATTTATTTATTTTTACTGTAGCGGGGAGAAGGCAAGAAACCATAATGCAAATGATTTATGTTGATACACATTAGAAAACGATTAGTCAGATAATCAGTTTCAACCACATTTATCTAGGGTTTAGTATTTTTATATTACTACATTCAATTTTAATAACCCTCTAGGCAAACATTATTACCTTCATTTTACAGAGAAAGAAATGTAAACTGACTTTCCAAATGTAAAGTGACTTTCCAAAGGTCACAAAGCTAGAAAGTATCACGTTAAGGACGATCCCAGTCTCCTGGCTTAAAGCCCTACGCTCCTCCCACACCTCATGCCAAGACCAAGATCTGCAGCCACGGTCCTTCACCCATGCACACATCTGTGGATAAAACCAGGCCTTCCCCCATTCTCCCACTGGGTGATCAGCCTAGCCCCTTGTGGTTGCTCCCTTTTTACTCTAATCACTTTATTACCTCCCCTTCCCATCCAATCTCTGCTCTTCCTGCCACGAGTGCAGCCCAGGAACTAGTTTGTCCAATACAGGAGCCACCAGCCACATGTGTCTACTGAGCACTGAAATGTGGCCGGTCTGAATGGCGGCATGCTGTATATGTAAAATACATACCGGATTTCTTTTTTTTCTTTTTCTTTTTCTCTTTTTTCTTTTCTTTTTTTTTTTTTTTGAAATGGAGTCTCGCTCTGTCTCCCGGGATGGAGTGCAGTAGCGCGATCTTGGCTCACTGCAAGCTCCTCCTCCCGGGTTCACACCATTCTCCTGCCTCAGCCTCCCGAGTAGCTGGGACTACAGGCGCCGGCCAGCACGCCAGGCTAATTTTTTTGTATTTTTAGTAGAGACGGGGTTTCACCGTGTTAACCAGGATGGTCTAGATTTCCTGACCTCGTGATCCGCCCGCCTAGGCCTCCCAAAGTGCTGGGATTACAGGCGTGAGCCACCGCGCCCGGCCAACACACCGGATTTCAAAGGCTTTTCACAAATTTAAAAATGTAAAATATCTTATTAATGACTTTTTATATGGATCACATATTGAAATGATAATATTTTGGAAATATAGGACTAAATAAAATAACATCATTAAAATTACTTTCACCTGTTTAGACTATTTTTATATGGCCACTAGGAAATTTTAAATTGCATATGTGGCTCACTTTGCGTTTATGTTGAATAGCATTGCTCGGAAGACAGATCTGACAGCAAATTATTTATGGTCACTCACCTTCTTACTTGTGTGCCTAGGGCAAGCTGAATAACCTGGCTGGGCCTCAGCTTTCTCATTTATGAAATGGAGATCCTAATAGCACTGATGTTGCAGAGCAGACACAGAAATAAGATCATACTTTTAAATTGCTTGTATCAATGTAAGTTGTACCGTCATTGTAAATAAATTCTGGCCAAATTGCTTGTATCAATGTAAGTTGTACCGTCATTGTAAATAAATTCTGGCCGTTAGTAGTTTTCTTTCTCCTCCCCATCATAGGGAATATTCCAGCCTCTTTTGAGGCCTGCAGCAGGCCAGTTGAGGCATCACCATTGAAGTTGCTGGTGCAGTGTACACCCTGGCACAAGGACCTTATCTGAGCCCCCACACTCTCCTGCTTGCTGATGGGCAAGCCCTGGGCTGGCTGATACCTCCAATCTCTTTGGAGACAGCTGGCCATATGGCAGAAAGGCTGGAATGGCATCTCCACTCTGTGACCCAGTCTCCCACTTGCCCCCAAAAGAATATTTCTTCTGACAGTGGACAGCTGACATATCACCACTTTCCTTCTACTGTGAGTGTCTCTGGATGGGCAGAAAGGAATGGTGGCAGATGAAGTCAACTGCCCCATCTGTCAGGGTACCCTGAGGGAGCCGGTCACTATCGACTGCGGCCACAACTTCTGCCGGGCCTGCCTTACCCGCTACTGTGAGATACCAGGCCCAGACCTGGAGGAGTCCCCTACTTGCCCACTCTGCAAAGAACCCTTCCGTCCTGGGAGCTTCCGGCCCAACTGGCAGCTGGCTAACGTGGTGGAGAACATTGAGCGCCTCCAGCTGGTGTCCACACTGGGTTTGGGAGAGGAGGATGTCTGCCAAGAGCACGGAGAGAAGATCTACTTCTTCTGTGAGGATGATGAGATGCAGTTGTGCGTGGTGTGCCGGGAGGCTGGGGAGCACGCTACCCACACCATGCGCTTCCTGGAGGATGCAGCGGCTCCCTATAGGGTAGGAAAGGGGAACTGGGGGATCCCAGGGTGCATCTTGAGTATTTTATGTTCCTTCTCCCCAGGAACAAATCCATAAGTGTCTTAAATGTCTAAGAAAAGAGAGAGAGGAGATTCAAGAAATCCAGTCAAGAGAAAATAAAAGGATGCAAGTCCTCCTGGTAAGTCATCACCCCTTCCCCAGGTTCCTCCCCTTTCTCTTGGGCTTGCCTCCTGCCCCCTCAGACTCAGGTGTCCACCAAGAGACAACAGGTGATTTCTGAGTTCGCACACCTGAGGAAGTTTCTAGAGGAACAGCAGAGCATCCTCTTAGCACAATTGGAGAGCCAGGATGGGGACATCTTGAGGCAACGGGATGAATTTGATTTGCTGGTTGCTGGGGAGATCTGCCGGTTTAGTGCTCTTATTGAAGAACTGGAGGAGAAGAATGAGAGGCCAGCAAGGGAGCTCCTGACGGTGAGGCCTGAACCGGAACCCTGCCCCACCTGGAAACTGAATTTCTGGTATCTCTTTCTCCTAGGACATCAGAAGCACTCTAATAAGGTAAGCAATATAGTTTCTCTCTTTTCTTTTTCATTCCCAGACCCAGCCATTTCTGTGCCCCTAGATGTGAAACCAGAAAGTGCCGGAAACCGGTGGCTGTGTCGCCAGAGCTGGGCCAGAGGATTCGGGACTTTCCCCAGCAGGCCCTCCCGCTGCAGAGGGAGATGAAGATGTTTCTGGGTAAGAGAACCCCAGGCCTCCACAGAGCGCAGTAAAATCTCATCCTGGTTTATTTTCTTTACAGAAAAACTATGCTTTGAGTTGGACTATGAGCCAGGTAAGGAGCCTATGTCAGGATGGGAGAGAATGCTGACATCTGTCCCTTTTGGTTATCCCCACAGCTCACATTTCTCTAGACCCTCAGACTTCCCACCCCAAGCTCCTCTTGTCCGAGGACCACCAGCGAGCTCAGTTCTCCTACAAATGGCAGAACTCACCAGACAACCCCCAACGTTTTGACCGGGCCACCTGTGTTCTGGCCCACACTGGCATCACAGGGGGGAGACACACGTGGGTGGTGAGTATAGACCTGGCCCATGGGGGCAGCTGCACCGTGGGCGTGGTGAGCGAGGATGTGCAGCGGAAGGGGGAGCTTCGGCTGCGGCCAGAGGAGGGGGTGTGGGCTGTGAGGCTGGCTTGGGGCTTCGTCTCGGCTCTGGGCTCCTTCCCCACACGGCTGACCCTGAAGGAGCAGCCCCGGCAGGTGAGGGTGTCTCTTGACTATGAGGTGGGCTGGGTGACCTTCACCAACGCTGTCACCCGAGAGCCCATCTACACCTTCACTGCCTCCTTCACTAGGAAGGTCATTCCCTTCTTTGGGCTCTGGGGCCGAGGGTCCAGTTTCTCCCTGAGCTCCTGAGAAGGAGCAGTTACCTACTCTCCTCTAAGTACAGGACTCATATCAACCCAAGTACCATGTGGACTTGATCCCTGGCTGAATCACCTGGATGACTTGGAATAGAAATGACTGCTTTAGAAGATGGGATGGGGCCGGGTGGTAAGGGATAGAAGAGAGGACTCTCAATCTACTGATCAAGTCCTTTCCCCAATGCCCAGTGGATGGCCAGGGTACCTGGGGACTCAGGCTGCTGCCAGTTCTGCTCACCACCATCCGTGCTTGGCACAGAAGTAGCTGCATAGAAAGGGCACTGGATTTGAAGTCAGAAGACCTGGGTTCTTGAACCAGCCTGTCAACCAGTTGTATGACTTTAAACAAGGCATCTCACCTCTTTTCATCTTGTTTTCTTCCAATAATGTTAGAGTTCATGTAATCACATTCTCTAGAACCATTTAGTTTGTGTTAACTATGAACCAAGCAGTGTGGTGGCCACTGGTGACTTGAAAATATAGAGAAAAAAAAAACCTGCTCTATATCTGAAAGAGCTCTTGGGAAGACAGAGAAACATAAAGAGGAAATTACAGCACAGTGTGGTGGGTGTTACGGGAAGTCCAACCCCAGCATTATGGGAGTTCAGGGGAAGGGGCATAGCCCAGCCTGGAAGGAGAGGGTGAGTGGGGGATGGCTTTCTGAAAAGGGTGGTCTAAAGGATGCCTATGGTCAATAGGGAAAAGAGGGGAAGAAGCATCTTAAGAAGAGGAAACAGCAGAGAACTGGCTGGATGACCTGTGACTCTGGAGCACTGGGTTGTCTCCATTGTCATTATGGGCAGATGTGTGCCATCCCCAGCCGACGCCACTCACTGCCTCCTTCCTCCTGGTGTTGCCACTTCTGGGTGAGATTAAGGTGCAGGGCCTGGGGGCAGGAGGACATAAGGTATAGCCATAAATCATAACCCAGGGACCACACTCAACCCTAGGGAAATTGTCTTCCTGATCAGTTGATTACCATCTGAGGTCAAGAAATGAGATAGTGGGAGCAAATGGGTCACAAATAGCTCAGCTGTGGGCTCAGAAACTGCTAGGTAAAAGAATTCCAGAAGGAGGCCAGGGCATAAGTTGGATGACCTATGAACTTTAGTCTAAAGAATTGAGACTACCGTAATTGAGACTACTGTAGTGACATCTGAGAAATGGGATGGAAGAGTGACCATGTTTTATTTTCTTGTTCTTGTCACTATTGTATTTTATTTTGCATAATCATGCCCTTCACTGACAGTCTCCTTAACATCATCTGTTTACTCTGCTCAGTGTAAACTACAATGCTCTGTCATCTCCCTACTGGGTCTCCTGGGAGGAGGGGAGCCATCCAGGGTGCAAACTCAAAGGCAGAGGGCACAGCGTGCTTAGGCCCAAGCTTAGAATTCAATTGAGAAGTTCTGTTGTTCATCCTTACCTCAGCAGGTAGAAAAGAGGTGGAGATCAGAAGCCAGGGATTAGAGATTGAATTGCTTTCCCTGGGAGTGTGCAGTATCTCATTAAAATGTTGTATATTCAAAAAAATACAGACACACACAAGTGCCTATATAATGATAAAACATATCCAAAGCACCCAAACCTGTGATTCCAGAAAAGTAGATCCTATTTTTGTTTATTTTTATTGGCTTTAGCTGTGTCTTTTGAAAGGACTATTATCCTCTAAAATGTATGTGTATGAAGATCCTGGCTTGCAGCTCGGGAGCTTTACACACCTTGTGTCACTTTATCTTGGTAACGAGCCAAGATCATGCAACCAGTTCATCCATGTCTGACCCAAGAGCTCTTAACTGCTATGCTGCACTGCCTCATTCAGAGATAGATGCCTGCATGGGTCCTGGCGATTATTTTAATGCTGGCTACACCCCCACAGGTGACTTGGATTCAGAAATACAATTTATATTTCTTCTTTTTAAATTGTTTTATTTTATTTTTCTTTTAATAGTTATATGTCAGTGAGAACAATTTATATGTCTTACACTGAGAAATAAAACTGCTCATAAGTGAAAACACTCATGTTGGTCTGTCAGTACCTGCTTCTCCC